CGGGCCCCGGGCGGGCGGCGCGCCCGCTGGGTCTTAGCGCCGGGCACGAGGCGGCAAGGTGGGGCGGGGCCTGGGTCACGACGTCTCCCCTCTTTTCCCAGAGGGTCCGATAGTGTCGTTAAGTCCTCTCCGTCGGCCCGGGCTCCTGCCTTGGGGGTGTCCCCTAGGTAGAGAATGCGTCGGGGAGCGCTTCCCGCCAGAGATGGGAAGCCCAGGAAGCCCCTCCCCATGCAAACAGTGCCCCCGCCTGAGATCAGGACACTGAGTGAGGGCCGCCTCCTCTGCGCTGCCCATACGAGAAGGAAGCCCTGGAGCCGGGCCTTCCGTCGCTGCGCCCTCCTGCACCCTCCGAGTGTCTCCCCCGCCCACGTCGGAGGCACACACCTGCTGTCACCTGCACACCTTGCGCTGCCACCACCCCCCACTCCATCTCCGTGCCCGTCACATCCCAAGTCACAAAGTCCTTCTTTCAGTCCAGCTTTTGCGGGACCAAGCTGCTCTTCCCTGGAGATGCCTTCCCTTGGAGTACAGCTGGGGTCACGGATGAGCACGGAGATGCCTCTCACACTCCGCGGCTTCACCACCCACCTGGAGGGGACTAGAATTCGAAGTGCCCGCGAAAGAAGCAAGGTTCATCTCCGCCCGGCTTTAGGACCCGGGGGCTCCGGAAAAAGTCATTGAACTTTTTTTTTTTTTTTTCCTTTGGTGTCCACTCAGAGTTCTCATCTTTCCCGAGCCTCTCTCCCTGGCCAGGCCCCAGGTCTCGCAGCCAGGGATGGAGATGGGGGGAGGGGGAACCTAGAGTTCTTTGTAGTGCCTCCCTCAGACTCTAACACACTCAGCCTGGCCCCCTCCTCCTATTGCAACCCCCTCCCCCGCTCCTCCCGGCCAGGCCAGCTCAGTCTTCCCAGCCCCCATTCCACGTGGACCAGCCAGGGCGGGGGTAGGGAAAGAGGACAGGAAGAGGGGGAGCCAGTTCTGGGAGGCGGGGGGAAGGAGGTTGGTGGCGACTCCCTCGCTCGCCCTCACTGCCGGCGGTCCCAACTCCAGGCACCATGTTCCCCGCGGGCCCCCCCAGCCACAGCCTCCTCCGGCTCCCCCTGCTGCAGTTGCTGCTACTGGTGGTGCAGGCCGTGGGGAGGGGGCTGGGCCGCGCCAGCCCGGCCGGGGGCCCCCTGGAAGATGTGGTCATCGAGAGGTACCACATCCCCAGGGCCTGTCCCCGGGAAGTGCAGATGGGGGATTTTGTGCGCTACCACTACAACGGCACTTTTGAAGATGGCAAGAAGTTTGATTCAAGGTAACCCCGGTTGGGCGCCCCCGGATTCACCATCACTGTATCCCATCTGTCCCTCCCCCCCCAGCTATGATCGCAACACCTTGGTGGCCATCGTGGTGGGTGTGGGGCGCCTCATCACTGGCATGGACCGAGGCCTCATGGGCATGTGTGTCAACGAGCGGCGACGCCTCATTGTGCCTCCCCACCTGGGCTATGGGAGCATCGGCCTGGGTGAGAAGGGCTGGGGCACAGGCCGGGGGTGGTCTGAGACCTCCACGCTGCTGCGCTCTCACAGCGGGGCTCATTCCACCGGATGCCACCCTCTACTTCGATGTGGTTCTGCTGGATGTGTGGAACAAGGAAGACACCGTGCAGGTGAGCACATTGCTGCGCCCGCCCCACTGCCCCCGCATGGTCCAGGACGGCGACTTTGTCCGCTACCACTACAATGGCACCCTGCTGGACGGCACCTCCTTCGACACCAGGTGAGGGGCTGGAGGGGAGCCCTGAGGCACTGTGCCTCTCCCACCTCCACCTCATTTTCTGCAGCTACAGTAAGGGCGGCACTTATGACACCTACGTCGGCTCTGGTTGGCTGATCAAGGGCATGGACCAGGGGCTGCTGGGCATGTGTCCTGGAGAGAGAAGGAAGATTATCATCCCTCCATTCCTGGCCTATGGCGAGAAAGGCTATGGTGAGGGTGGGCAAGGACACAAGGGGAAATTCATTTTATGGTTCAAGCCCTATCCCTTCCCCAGGGACAGTGATCCCCCCACAGGCCTCGCTGGTCTTTCACGTCCTCCTGATTGACGTGCACAACCCGAAGGACGCTGTCCAGCTAGAGACGCTGGAGCTCCCCCCCGGCTGTGTCCGCAGAGCCGGGGCCGGGGACTTCATGCGCTACCACTACAATGGCTCCTTGATGGACGGCACCCTCTTCGATTCCAGGTCAGGAGGGTCTTGAGGTGGGAGGGCGGGGGTCCCTTCCTGGCCCTCCCGCCTTGTATTGCAGCTACTCCCGCAACCACACCTACAATACCTATATCGGGCAGGGTTACATCATCCCCGGGATGGACCAGGGGCTGCAGGGTGCCTGCATGGGGGAACGCCGGAGAATTACCATCCCCCCGCACCTCGCCTATGGGGAGAATGGAACTGGTAGGGGCGTTCCCCAGCCACCACCTCAGCTCGAGCTGACCACACTCCCCCATTCTGGCCTCAGGAGACAAGATCCCTGGCTCTGCCGTGCTAATCTTCAACGTCCATGTCATTGACTTCCACAACCCTGCGGATGTGGTGGAAATCAGGACACTGTCCCGGCCATCTGAGACCTGCAATGAGACCACCAAGCTTGGGGACTTTGTTCGATACCATTACAACTGTTCTTTGCTGGACGGCACCCAGCTGTTCACCTCGTGGGTCCGGGGGGGGGCCGGGACTGGGCAGGGTTGGGGGAGAACTGCTCTTTCTATTTCACAGAGGGGAAACTGACGCAGGGAGCCATGAGCCCTCGAGGCCACACTTTAGGGGGCAGAGGCAAGATGAGAAGGGAACCCCACGTCTGCACAGGCTGCTGACCTGGGCATCTGCTCTCCCCCAGGCATGACTACGGGGCCCCCCAGGAGGCGACTCTCGGGGCCAACAAGGTGATCGAAGGCCTGGACACGGGCCTGCAGGGCATGTGTGTGGGAGAGAGGCGGCAGCTCATCGTGCCCCCGCACCTGGCCCACGGGGAGAGTGGAGGTGAGGGGCTGAGACCATAATCTTTTTTTTTTGACCCCTCCCTTCTCTCCTGCCCTCCCTCCAGCCCGGGGAGTCCCAGGCAGTGCTGTGCTGCTGTTTGAGGTGGAGCTGGTGTCCCGGGAGGATGGGCTGCCCACAGGCTACCTGTTTGTGTGGCACAAGGACCCTCCTGCCAACCTGTTTGAAGACATGGACCTCAACAAGGATGGCGAGGTCCCTCCGGAGGAGGTGGGTGAAGGTTCAGTCCTAATAGCCATGCCCTGCCCGCTCCCCCGGCTCTCCCCTGCCCCAGTTCTCCACCTTCATCAAGGCTCAAGTGAGTGAGGGCAAAGGACGCCTCATGCCTGGGCAGGACCCTGAGAAAACCATAGGAGACATGTTCCAGAACCAGGACCGCAACCAGGACGGCAAGATCACAGTCGACGAGCTCAAGCTGAAGTCAGATGAGGACGAGGAGCGGGTCCACGAGGAGCTCTGAGGGGCAGGGAGCCTGGCCAGGCCTGAGACACAGAGGCCCACTGCGAGGGGGACAGTGGCGGTGGGACTGACCTGCTGACAGTCACCCTCCCTCTGCTGGGATGAGGTCCAGGAGCCAACTAAAACAATGGCAGAGGAGACATCTCTGGTGTTCCCACCACCCTAGATGAAAATCCACAGCACAGACCTCTACCGTGTTTCTCTTCCATCCCTAAACCACTTCCTTAAAATGTTTGGATTTGCAAAGCCAATTTGGGGCCTGTGGAGCCTGGGGTTGGATAGGGCCATGGCTGGTCCCCCACCATACCTCCCCTCCACATCACTGACACAGCTGAGCTTGTTATCCATCTCCCCAAACTTTCTCTTTCTTTGTACTTCTTGTCATCCCCACTCCCAGCCCCTTTTCCTCTATGTGACAGCTCCCTAGGACCCCTCTGCCTTCCTCCCCAATCCTGACTGGCTCCTAGGGAAGGGGAAGGCTCCTGGAGGGCAGCCCTACCTCTCCCATGCCCTTTGCCCTCCTCCCTCGCCTCCAGTGGAGGCTGAGCTGACCCTGGGCTGCTGGAGGCCAGACTGGGCTGTAGTTAGCTTTTCATCCCTAAAGAAGGCTCCTTTCCCTAAGGAACCATAGAAGAGAGGAAGAAAACAAAGGGCATGTGTGAGGGAAGCTGCTTGGGTGGGTGTTAGGGCTATGAAATCTTGGATTTGGGGCTGAGGGGTGGGAGGGAGGGCAGAGCTCTGCACACTCAAAGGCTAAACTGGTGTCAGTCCTTTTTTCCTTTGTTCCAAATAAAAGATTAAACCAATGGCCTTAGGGTGTCTTTTGGACCAGGTTGAG